GGCTGAGGCAGGAAGATCCGGTGAACTCAGGAGTTTGAGACCAGCCTGGGCAATACGGCGAAATCCCGTCTCTACAAAAAAATACAAAAATTAGCCGGCTGTGGTGACACATACCTGGGGTCCCAGCTACGCAGGAGGCTGAGCTGGGAGGATCACTTGAACCTGGGAGGCAGCAGTGAGCCAAGATCGTGCCACGGCACTCCAGTCTGGGCCACAGAGCAAGACCCTGTCTCAAAAAAAAAGGAAAAAAGGAAAAACAGGTTTCCAAGGGTTCAACAACCCGCCCAGGGCCATGCAGTGAGCGGGAAGAAGGGTGGAACCGTGTCCAGTGATCTCGGAGCCCACGTTCTTTCCCTTCATCTTAACAGCATCCAGTGTGTGCAGCTGCCACTCCCCTGGCCACGTCCATCTTCCACGTCCTCCCACGCAGCCCCCTCCGCCCTCCTCCCCGAGTTTCTTCTTCTTGGCCTGGGACGGATACTGAGCGCCGGAGAGAGCCCGGCCGGGCGGGACGCTGCTGCCCCCTCGTGGCCGCACGTGTTACCGCAGGCGGCCCATGGTGTCTGGGTCACTCTGGCCCTCCCGGGCTCAGCCTCTTCCAAGAACGGCCAGAGGGTTGTGTGGGGAGCAGTAATAACGAGGTTCTCAGCTCCACGCCCTGCTCGCCGAGGAACCTCGGTCAAGTCACTTGCCCTCGCCTCAGTTTTCCCCTCTGTCTAATGGACATACATTAAGACCTTGAAGGGCTATTAGGAGAACTTAATAGGCGAGTAGGGGCTCAGGGGTGCGCCTGGGGAACCTAGAAATGGGGCTTGAGAGAGCTCACGCTGCAGCTTCCGGCTCAGCGAGGGCAGCGAGAGGGCCTGTGATCTGTCCCTTTCCTTGTATGGTGAAAACAAAGTCCGGGTGCAAAGTCCGCTGCAGAGTTTGTTGACTTTGGGGCGAGGGCTCTGGCATCAAAGGCACTGCGTGCCCTGTCCACTGCTCCCGAGGCCGCCGCCCACTGTGATCTTTGCTCCAGTGGCCATGGGATTGTTTGAGAATTACCAACATGTAGGGAAAACCTGCGATCCTGGCCTGCAGAGGGAGGGGAGGACCCCTTTTGCCAGGCTCCCCCAAACATTGAGCTCTCAGCTTCACCAGCTGCACCCCATGGGGTCTTCTTTGCCAGCTTTGGCGAGGGTCTGTTCCTCACTGCGCCAATGCCCCGGCATGTGATCTTTGGGCTCAGTGCCAGGCCCAGCTATCCTGCTGGCACAGTAGGAAGCCAGAAAAGCCCCTACCCACTCCTGCTAGAGCCTAGGGGCTGCTGTTCCCTCTAGGACTCCACCAGGGAGCAGGAGGGGCCTTCACGGGGCTGGTGCAGACCTAAGACCTCCCACGCTTGCCCTCAGCCAGAGCCCTGAGACCCACACCCTCCTCTGCCACCTCCAGAAAAAGCCTCCGGTCCTGGGCACCTTTGATGACTTCCTTTCCCATCCGTGCTGCTGGAGATGTCTACACTAGGAACTCACTGGGATGGAGCTGTGTCCTGCAGGAAGGGCGGGGTGAGAGCCGGCCAGTGTCTGAGCTCCAGGAATGGCAAAGAGGAAGCTGCACAATATTTCCCAGGTCAGAGCCCTCCTTAGGGACATCCGCCGTCCAGTGGCCCTCACGGTTTGCTTCTGCCCCACAGCCTCGCCGCTCCTGCTATTTGCCAACCGCCGGGACGTACGGCTGGTGGACGCCGGCGGAGTCAAGCTGGAGTCCACCATCGTGGTCAGCGGCCTGGAGGATGCGGCCGCAGTGGACTTCCAGTTTTCCAAGGGAGCCGTGTACTGGACAGACGTGAGCGAGGAGGCCATCAAGCAGACCTACCTGAACCAGACGGGGGCCGCCGTGCAGAACGTGGTCATCTCCGGCCTGGTCTCTCCCGACGGCCTCGCCTGCGACTGGGTGGGCAAGAAGCTGTACTGGACGGACTCAGAGACCAACCGCATCGAGGTGGCCAACCTCAATGGCACATCCCGGAAGGTGCTCTTCTGGCAGGACCTTGACCAGCCGAGGGCCATCGCCTTGGACCCCGCTCACGGGTAAACCCTGCTGCGACTCCACCTGGGTCCAGTAGCTGCTTCTCTTGCCCTGCCCCCGTCACAGGTACATGTACTGGACAGACTGGGGTGAGACGCCCCGGATTGAGCGGGCAGGGATGGATGGCAGCACCCGGAAGATCATTGTGGACTCGGACATTTACTGGCCCAATGGACTGACCATCGACCTGGAGGAGCAGAAGCTCTACTGGGCTGACGCCAAGCTCAGCTTCATCCACCGTGCCAACCTGGACGGCTCGTTCCGGTAGGTACCCACGCAGTCCTGGGGCACCCCTTATGGCTCCTCCACCCCGCTTCCCTGACTGCAGGCAGAAGGTGGTGGAGGGCAGCCTGACGCACCCCTTCGCCCTGACGCTCTCCGGGGACACTCTGTACTGGACAGACTGGCAGACCCGCTCCATCCATGCCTGCAACAAGCGCACTGGGGGGAAGAGGAAGGAGATCCTGAGTGCCCTCTACTCACCCATGGACATCCAGGTGCTGAGCCAGGAGCGGCAGCCTTTCTGTGAGTGCCGGCTGGGGCGCGGGGGCGAGGGTAACCTTCTCTCACTCTGTCCTGGTTTTCTCAGTCCACACTCGCTGTGAGGAGGACAATGGCGGCTGCTCCCACCTGTGCCTGCTGTCCCCAAGCGAGCCTTTCTACACATGCGCCTGCCCCACGGGTGTGCAGCTGCAGGACAACGGCAGGACGTGTAAGGCAGGTGAGGCGGTGGGACGGGACGGGGCGGGCGGGGACCCCTGACCCCATTGCACCTGTCTCCACAGGAGCCGAGGAGGTGCTGCTGCTGGCCCGGCGGACGGACCTACGGAGGATCTCGCTGGACACGCCGGACTTCACCGACATCGTGCTGCAGGTGGACGACATCCGGCACGCCATTGCCATCGACTACGACCCGCTAGAGGGCTATGTCTACTGGACAGATGACGAGGTGCGGGCCATCCGCAGGGCGTACCTGGACGGGTCTGGGGCGCAGACGCTGGTCAACACCGAGATCAACGACCCCGATGGCATCGCGGTCGACTGGGTGGCCCGAAACCTCTACTGGACCGACACGGGCACGGACCGCATCGAGGTGACGCGCCTCAACGGCACCTCCCGCAAGATCCTGGTGTCGGAGGACCTGGACGAGCCCCGAGCCATCGCACTGCACCCCGTGATGGGGTAAGACGGGCGGGGGCTGGGGCCTGGAGCCACATGGGGTCATGGACTTCTGCTTCTTCTCCAGCCTCATGTACTGGACAGACTGGGGAGAGAACCCTAAAATCGAGTGTGCCAACTTGGATGGGCAGGAGCGGCGTGTGCTGGTCAATGCCTCCCTCGGGTGGCCCAACGGCCTGGCCCTGGACCTGCAGGAGGGGAAGCTCTACTGGGGAGACGCCAAGACAGACAAGATCGAGGTGAGGCTCCTGTGGACATGTTTGATCCAGGACCATCCAGACCTATATTTCTGCCGTCCTGCAGGTGATCAATGTTGATGGGACGAAGAGGCGGACCCTCCTGGAGGACAAGCTCCCGCACATTTTTGGGTTCACGCTGCTGGGGGACTTCATCTACTGGACTGACTGGCAGCGCCGCAGCATCGAGCGGGTGCACAAGGTCAAGGCCAGCCGGGACGTCATCATTGACCAGCTGCCCGACCTGATGGGGCTCAAAGCTGTGAATGTGGCCAAGGTCGTCGGTGAGTCCGGGGGGTCCCAAGCCATGGCTCAGGTTTAGACTGGAGCCTCTGTGTTCGCTTCCAGGAACCAACCCGTGTGCGGACAGGAACGGGGGGTGCAGCCACCTGTGCTTCTTCACACCCCACGCAACCCGGTGTGGCTGCCCCATCGGCCTGGAGCTGCTGAGTGACATGAAGACCTGCATCGTGCCTGAGGCCTTCTTGGTCTTCACCAGCAGAGCCGCCATCCACAGGATCTCCCTCGAGACCAATAACAACGACGTGGCCATCCCGCTCACGGGCGTCAAGGAGGCCTCAGCCCTGGACTTTGATGTGTCCAACAACCACATCTACTGGACAGACGTCAGCCTGAAGGTAGCGTGGGCCAGAACGTGCACACAGGCAGCATGTGGCCCTTTTCCTCCTCACCTGCTGCCAGACCATCAGCCGCGCCTTCATGAACGGGAGCTCGGTGGAGCACGTGGTGGAGTTTGGCCTTGACTACCCCGAGGGCATGGCCGTTGACTGGATGGGCAAGAACCTCTACTGGGCCGACACTGGGACCAACAGAATCGAAGTGGCGCGGCTGGACGGGCAGTTCCGGCAAGTCCTCGTGTGGAGGGACTTGGACAACCCGAGGTCGCTGGCCCTGGATCCCACCAAGGGGTAAGTGTTTGCCTGTCCCGTGCGTCCTTGTGCTGAGCCTGCCCTTCTCCCTTGTGCCTTCCAGCTACATCTACTGGACCGAGTGGGGCGGCAAGCCGAGGATCGTGCGGGCCTTCATGGACGGGACCAACTGCATGACGCTGGTGGACAAGGTGGGCCGGGCCAACGACCTCACCATTGACTACGCTGACCAGCGCCTCTACTGGACCGACCTGGACACCAACATGATCGAGTCGTCCAACATGCTGGGTGAGGGCCGGGCTGGGGCCTTCTGGTCATGGTGCTGACACCGTGCCCGTGTGTGTTCATGCAGGTCAGGAGCGGGTCGTGATTGCCGACGATCTCCCGCACCCGTTCGGTCTGACGCAGTACAGCGATTATATCTACTGGACAGACTGGAATCTGCACAGCATTGAGCGGGCCGACAAGACTAGCGGCCGGAACCGCACCCTCATCCAGGGCCACCTGGACTTCGTGATGGACATCCTGGTGTTCCACTCCTCCCGCCAGGATGGCCTCAATGACTGTATGCACAACAACGGGCAGTGTGGGCAGCTGTGCCTTGCCATCCCCGGCGGCCACCGCTGCGGCTGCGCCTCACACTACACCCTGGACCCCAGCAGCCGCAACTGCAGCCGTAAGTGCCTCATGGTCCCCCGCACCTCACTCCCCACCTGCAGCCCTGTCTTTGCCTCCTCTAGCGCCCACCACCTTCTTGCTGTTCAGCCAGAAATCTGCCATCAGTCGGATGATCCCGGACGACCAGCACAGCCCGGATCTCATCCTGCCCCTGCATGGACTGAGGAACGTCAAAGCCATCGACTATGACCCACTGGACAAGTTCATCTACTGGGTGGATGGGCGCCAGAACATCAAGCGAGCCAAGGACGACGGGACCCAGGCAGGTGCCCTGTGGGAAGGGTGCGGGGTGTGTGCTCAGGAGTCTTGGTTTCTTTGTCTTACAGCCCTTTGTTTTGACCTCTCTGAGCCAAGGCCAAAACCCAGACAGGCAGCCCCACGACCTCAGCATCGACATCTACAGCCGGACACTGTTCTGGACGTGCGAGGCCACCAATACCATCAACGTCCACAGGCTGAGCGGGGAAGCCATGGGGGTGGTGCTGCGTGGGGACCGCGACAAGCCCAGGGCCATCGTCGTCAACGCGGAGCGAGGGTAGGAGGCCAACGGGTGGGTGGGGGTGCTGCACACCCGTCCTTCACCCGCCACCCTCCCGCAGGTACCTGTACTTCACCAACATGCAGGACCGGGCAGCCAAGATCGAACGCGCAGCCCTGGACGGCACCGAGCGCGAGGTCCTCTTCACCACCGGCCTCATCCGCCCTGTGGCCCTGGTGGTGGACAACACACTGGGCAAGCTGTTCTGGGTGGACGCGGACCTGAAGCGCATTGAGAGCTGTGACCTGTCAGGTACGCGCCCCGGGGCCTGCCCTAACCGCAGAACTGCTCAGGGGGGCCCACGGGCTGCTTGCAGGGGCCAACCGCCTGACCCTGGAGGACGCCAACATCGTGCAGCCTCTGGGCCTGACCATCCTTGGCAAGCATCTCTACTGGATCGACCGCCAGCAGCAGATGATCGAGCGTGTGGAGAAGACCACCGGGGACAAGCGGACTCGCATCCAGGGCCGTGTCGCCCACCTCACTGGCATCCATGCAGTGGAGGAAGTCAGCCTGGAGGAGTTCTGTACGTGGGGGCTGGCAGTGGGGTGGGCAGGGTGACCTCTGTTTGTCTTGTTTTGTCTTTGCAGCAGCCCACCCATGTGCCCGTGACAATGGTGGCTGCTCCCACATCTGTATTGCCAAGGGTGATGGGACACCACGGTGCTCATGCCCAGTCCACCTCGTGCTCCTGCAGAACCTGCTGACCTGTGGAGGTAGGTGTGACCTAGGTGCTCCTTTGGGGTGAGCGTGTGATGTTCTCCTCTGTCCCTCCCCCAGAGCCGCCCACCTGCTCCCCGGACCAGTTTGCATGTGCCACAGGGGAGATCGACTGTATCCCCGGGGCCTGGCGCTGTGACGGCTTTCCCGAGTGCGATGACCAGAGCGACGAGGAGGGCTGCCCCGTGTGCTCCGCCGCCCAGTTCCCCTGCGCGCGGGGTCAGTGTGTGGACCTGCGCCTGCGCTGCGACGGCGAGGCAGACTGTCAGGACCGCTCAGACGAGGCGGACTGTGACGGTGAGGCCCTCCCCGTCAAGGCTCTGCCAAGAAGCCTCTCTGAGTGCATGGCCTCTCCTTGCAGCCATCTGCCTGCCCAACCAGTTCCGGTGTGCGAGCGGCCAGTGTGTCCTCATCAAACAGCAGTGCGACTCCTTCCCCGACTGTATCGACGGCTCCGACGAGCTCATGTGTGGTGAGCCAGCTTCTGGCACGGGGAAGGGGCGTGTTGGCCACCTCTTTCTGTTTGTCTCTGGCAGAAATCACCAAGCCGCCCTCAGACGACAGCCCGGCCCACAGCAGTGCCATCGGGCCCGTCATTGGCATCATCCTCTCTCTCTTCGTCATGGGTGGTGTCTATTTTGTGTGCCAGCGCGTGGTGTGCCAGCGCTATGCGGGGGCCAACGGGCCCTTCCCGCACGAGTATGTCAGCGGGACCCCGCACGTGCCCCTCAATTTCATAGCCCCGGGCGGTTCCCAGCATGGCCCCTTCACAGGTAAGGAGCCTGAGATATGGAATGATCTGGAGCCACCTGACCTCCCCCGTCCCTTCCCTGCCAGGCATCGCATGCGGAAAGTCCATGATGAGCTCCGTGAGCCTGATGGGGGGCCGGGGCGGGGTGCCCCTCTACGACCGGAACCACGTCACAGGGGCCTCGTCCAGCAGCTCGTCCAGCACGAAGGCCACGCTGTACCCGCCGGTGAGGGGCGGGGCCGGGGAGGGGCGGGGCGGTAACTGACAGTTCTGTTCCCATTATTCCGCAGGGGCTCGGATCTGGCTGTATGCTTTCCAGGATGGCCTTGGAGACCCACATAAGCCCTACACCCTTTGGGAAGCTGCATGTTGGGTTGGGGTGCCGTCAGTGGCACTTGTGGAAGGTGCAGACCTGTGTGGGTGTGTGGGCCCAGGGCCCCTGGTCCCTTCCTGCTCTAAGTCACCCTGGCTTGGCTCTCCTCAGATCCTGAACCCGCCGCCCTCCCCGGCCACGGACCCCTCCCTGTACAACATGGACATGTTCTACTCTTCAAACATTCCGGCCACTGCGAGACCGTACAGGTAGGACATCCCCTGCAGCCCTCCATGGCCATGAATCCCACTCCTCTGTGTGTGTCCCTTTCAGGCCCTACATCATTCGAGGAATGGCGCCCCCGACGACGCCCTGCAGCACCGACGTGTGTGACAGCGACTACAGCGCCAGCCGCTGGAAGGCCAGCAAGTACTACCTGGATTTGAACTCGGACTCAGACCCCTATCCACCCCCACCCACGCCCCACAGCCAGTACCTGTCGGCGGAGGACAGCTGCCCGCCCTCGCCCGCCACCGAGAGGAGCTACTTCCATCTCTTCCCGCCCCCTCCGTCCCCCTGCACGGACTCATCCTGACCTCGGCCGGGCCACTCTGGCTTCTCTGTGCCCCTGTAAATAGTTTTAAATATGAACAAAGAAAAAAATATATTTTATGATTTAAAAAATAAATATAATTGGGATTTTAAAAACATGAGAAATGTGAACTGTGATGGGGTGGGCAGGGCTGGGAGAACTTTGTACAGTGGAGAAATATTTATAAACTTAATTTTGTAAAACAGAACTGCCATTCTTTCGTGCCCTGTGTGCATTTGA